CCCCTGGGCTGTAGTTGGCCAATGTTAACTTTTGTCTCAGGAAAGGAAAGGAGAAATGGAAACTTAGCATTTATTCAACCATGTGCTAGACACTGCATGAACATTTTCAAGCCTGCAGCTTAGGTATGAACCCCACTTACAGTGAGTTGATGGAGCGCCCCAAGAGCTTAGTTATAACTTTGCTGAAGGTTAGACTGCTCGTTGATAACCAGTTGGGATTTGAACTTCAGTCTAATTCCAAAGCCTGGGTCATTTTCACTTTACTTCATTGCCACCCGGAATAGTGGCCTTCGATCACTCTCGAAAGGTGCAGATGGCACAGGAGCCCTCACACTCTGCCTTTCCACCATATCCTTCACATGACCTTCAGTGAAGCAGTGTTTGCTGCTTTACCCTCCTCTATGCTGAGGGTGAAAGGACTGTCAGGAACACAACCTAAATACAACATAGAAAGTAAAAGGACTCTCCTGTATGTGACGAGACCTCTTAGTTACCATTAAAGCTTGGGTGAACTTCTATTTTTAATAAAATTTAAATTCAGAATAGCGTTAGATTTATAGAGAAGTTGCAAAGAATGCAGAGTTCCCGTGCACTCCATACCAAGTCTCCTCTTATTAACATAGGACATTAGTATGACACACTTGTCAGAGTTAATGAACTGATATTGATACCTACTAAAGTCTGTACTTTATTCCTTTTTTTTTTGAGATGGGGTCTTGCTCTGTTGCCCAGGCTGGAGTGCAGTGGTGCAATCTCGGCTCACTGCAAGCTCCGCCTCCTGGGTTCACGCCATTCTCCTGCCTCAGCCTCCCGAGTAGCTGTGACTACAGGTGCCCGCCACCACGCCCGGCTAATTTTTTGTATTTTTTAATAGAGACGGGGTTTCACCGTGTTGGCCAGGATGGTCTCAATCTCCTGACCTCGTGACCCGCCTGCCTCGGCCTCCCAAAGTGCTGGGATTACAGGCGTGAGCCACCGTGCCCGGCCTATTCCTTTTTTTTTTTTTTTTTTTTTTTTTTTTTTAAAGCTTATTCCCAATGTCCTTTTTCTATTCCAGTATCCGAGAGGACACCATATTGCATTTAGTTGTCAGGTCTTAGACTCTTCTTGGCTGTGGTGGTTGCTCAGACTTTCCTTGTTTTGATGACCTTGGCAGTTTTGGGGAGTGCTGGGCTGGTGTTTTGCAGGTTGCCCCTCTACTGGAGTTTTTCTGTACTGGAGTTTTTCTGTACTGGAGTTTTTCTCTACTGGAGTTTTTCTCTACTGGAATTTTTCTGTACTGGAGTTTTTCTCTACTGGTGTTTTTCTCTACTGGTGTTTTTCTCATGATTAGACTGGAGTTACAGGTTTTGGGGCAGAAACCACAGAAGTGAAGTGCCTTCTGCTCCCATCTTTTGATGTACACAGTAGCTACCTGGCTTATCACTGTCTTGACTTCGATCACCTGGCCAACGTAGTGGGTGCCAGGTTGCTCCAAGGTGAAGTTATTCGTTTCCTTCCCTCCCCCTTCCATATATTAACATGAACGCATTTGTATGCATGCATAGATGCTGTATGTGGAGTGTGCTGTACTCTCCAGAAGGCAGGAAGTCGCTGTGTGCAGCCCACACTTAGGGGTATGGTGGTGTACACCACCACCATGAGAGTGGAGGATCTATGTAAATTGTTTGGAATTTTTCTGCATAGGAGATTTGTCTTGTTTCCCATTTATTTTCATCAGTATGGATTCCCGGGAAGATGAACTCCCAGTGTTGTACTTGGGTGTGATTCAGGAGTATGCAAGCCTTTCTGCCCCACTTTGTTGCCTTGTTAACTAAGGGAGGCTGAGATAAGTCCTCTCAGGTGCAGTCAGAGTCTGTCCTAAGATGGGGGTAGGGAGTTGCTGTGCCTCAGTGGTTTACTTTCTCAATATAGACTGTTAGCCATATGTGTGTTACCTGAAACCTTAAGGAGAAAGCATTTTTGGCCGGCCTGGAAAGGACACAAGCAAATGTAGCCTTGATGGTGGAGAAACGTCTCTAGCAGGGCTGTGCATCTGAATCAGCATTGAAGCAGCGCCACCTTGTGGTTGATGCTGAATGAGCTGTGTATTCGGCCAGGTTCTGTGATTCTTACCCTGTCTGCATGCTGTTCGAGTAGCTAAAGTACTTTAGAAAAGAAGAAACACTTTAAACTCTTAAAGAAAAAGAGAAGCTACCTCCTAACTTTGCCTTTGTACATGACTGGGTACACAAACAGCAGACATCTTAAAGTAAAAAATCTCTGTAGTTACTTTGTTTGACATACTGTTAATCATGTATTTTCTGGTAAGCCTTTTTGTCTCTGATTGTTCAAAATTGTTCAATAGCTGAGGCGTAAAAGTAGAATAGGTTATAACCCCAAGCCTCTGTCATATTTTTCTTTGGTATAGGCAGATTGGGCAGTTATTTTAATATTCATTCTTCTTTGCCCCCAAATGTCTTCAGATGTTTTTGTACACATGCGTAAGAGGTTTGAGCCTATGTAGGAAGTAGCCAGGGAGTCTACTGAAGTCCACTGTAATGTGTGGGAATGTGGAGCCAGTTATGATTAACAGCTGTCTGCATCCTGGATTGTTTAACCCATTGTTTACACCCACTCTTCAGAACCAGTGGAGGTGGGGGAGTTGGGAAGATGGTTTCATATGACCTGTGGTTGACCTGATTGACTGTTAGCAGGTGCTAAGATGGAGATCAGTTTCAGTTGGTTTTAAAAAAAATCAAGAAGCAGCCACTCTGTTGTAATAAATCATTGTATATTCAGGAATTCTAACTGTAATGTAAAATCTTGATCACCTGTTTTAGAGTAAGGTAAGCAATGACTGTAGTTGCTTTAACCAATAAAAATTCGACATCAACCTGAGCTGTAGCATGTTTAATGTGGAAACCCTGTTCTCTGTTTTGTCCTGAATGCTGAACACTGATAGGAAGTCAGATGCGGTAGCTGAGAGGTCACGATGGCCTGGGTTGCTGCAGGGGACGGCAGCAGGCACTCTTAGGAGGTGAGCTGCGGTCGTGGCTTATCTGGCCCCTCTCACTGATGTCACAGGTTACCTATGCAATCTGTGAGTGCAATTTGTCCTTTTTAGACTCTAAACAGATAATGGCTGAGCCCCCAAATATGGCTTTGCTGCTGCGCTTGATGTTTGCAAGAGGGAAGAGGTGTTTCAGATAATGGAAAGCATGTGCTTGCCAGTGTGAGCTCATCAACAATGAGGTCAGAGGAGGACAGTGCCTCTTGCTCGCAAGCCCAGCCTTCATACTGCCTTTTCTTTCAGTCTCAGGTGCAGCCTGTTGTGGGATTGTTAGAGGCCCCTTGCATGTGGTCTGACATGCCAGCCTTCTGACCATGTGCAACAGGACTGTGGGCTACTCCTGACTTCAGAGATAGCATCTTTGTACAGATGCCAGAGATGCCAGAGACACCCAGGAGTTGAGTCTGCTGGGGGACATGGACAAGGACGTAGGTGACAATAGTGTATGTGCTGTGGGGAAAATTAGCCACACTCAGATCTTTCCCACTACAGGTCCCGTCAGGAAGCCCAAGTATGTGGAAAGCCCCAGAGTGCCTGGAGATGCAGTTATAATGCCATTCAGAGAAGTAGCCAAGCCAACAGAGCCTGATGAGCATGGTAAGAATTTCAGTGATTTCCTTCCCCCTCTAGGCATCTTCATTGTTTTCTTTCTTTGTTCCAGAAGCAAAGGCCGATAATGAACCGAGCTGTTCGCCGGCAGCTCAAGAACTGTTGACAAGGCTGGGATTTTTACTGGGAGAAGGGATCCCAAGTGCCACACACATAACCATTGAAGACAAAAATGAAACCATGGTAATGCCCGAGGAAGACACTACATTGCATACCGTGCTAACTCCTCCTTCCATTCATCTTGCAGTGCACAGCTCTGAGTCAAGGCATCAGTCCTTGCTCCACACTAACAAGCAGCACCGCATCTCCTAGCACCGATAGCCCCTGCTCAACCTTGAATAGCTGTGTCAGCAAGACGGCAGCCAACAAAAGTCCCTGTGAGACCATTAGCAGCCCTAGTTCCACCCTGGAAAGCAAGGACAGTGGAATTATAGGTAAGAAGCACACTGCTCGGTAACATAATGGCCTCCTTCAAAGTATTTTGGTCTTTCATTTCAGCCACAATTACAAGTTCATCCGAAAATGATGACCGGAGTGGCTCCAGTTTGGAATGGAATAAAGATGGAAACCTAAGATTAGGGGTTCAGAAGGGAGTGCTTCATGACCGCAGGGCAGATAACTGCTCCCCAGTGGCAGAAGAGGAGACCACCGGGTCAGCAGAGAGCACGCTGCCCAAAGCAGAATCCTCAGCTGGAGATGGTCCAGTCCCTTATTCTCAGGGCTCCAGCTCACTAATAATGCCACGGCCCAACTCAGTTGCAGGTAAGGCCACACCTTTCCCTGGAAGGATTATCTGAAGATACTAAACTTCAGTTTAATATTACAGCAACAAGCTCAACCAAATTGGAAGATCTGAGTTATTTAGACGGGCAGAGAAATGCTCCTCTACGGACGTCAATTAGATTACCATGGCACAATACGGCCGGAGGTAGGGCACAGGAAGTTAAAGGTATTTATCCTGGCATCAGCTGCGATAATGGTTTTTTCTAAAATTTTTTTTTCTTCTTTTGAAGCACGATTTGCTCCCTACAAGCCACAAGACATTTTGTTGAAACCCTTGTTGTTTGAAGTACCAAGCATAACAACAGACTCTGTGTTTGTGGGAAGGGATTGGCTCTTTCACCAGATAGAAGAAAACTTGAGGAACACAGAACTGGCAGAAAACAGAGGCGCGGTGGTGGTTGGCAATGTGGGATTTGGGAAGACGGCAATCATTTCCAAGTTGGTGGCCCTGAGCTGCCACGGAAGCCGCATGAGGCAGATTGCTTCCAACAGCCCGGGTTCATCACCTAAAAGTACGTGCATGTTTAATTACTTGTCTAGTTTAATGTACATAATGAAATGGGTCTTTCTCTGCAGCCTCTGACCCCACTCAGGATCTTCATTTCACTCCGTTGCTTTCACCGAGTTCTTCCACAAGTGCTTCCAGCACAGCTAAAACACCTCTTGGGTCTATCAGTGCTGAAAACCAGAGACCAAGAGAGGATGCAGTGAAATATCTTGCTTCTAAGGTAATCTTTCTTGTTTTATTGGAGCCTTCCACGAGGTGATGCTGACGGTTCTGCTTCCCCCTAGGTGGTGGCCTACCACTACTGCCAGGCTGACAACACGTACACTTGCCTGGTGCCCGAGTTTGTGCACAGCATCGCAGCTTTGCTCTGCCGGTCCCATCAGCTGGCCGCCTACAGAGACCTTCTGATAAAGGAGCCCCAACTACAGAGCATGCTGAGCCTCCGATCCTGTGTGCAGGACCCGGTGGCAGCTTTCAAGAGGGGAGTGCTGGAGCCACTCACAAACCTGAGAAATGGTACTTCGCAGCAGCTACCCACAGCCCCATCTTCTTAATTTGAAAAAATTATTTTATCCTGTAGAGCAGAAAATTCCTGAAGAAGAATACATTATTTTGATAGATGGCTTAAATGAAGCTGAGTTTCATAAACCTGATTATGGAGATACGCTTTCTTCATTTATTACCAAAATTATTTCTAAATTTCCTGCCTGGTTGAAGTTGATTGTGACTGTAAGAGCAAATTTTCAGGTAACAAAGAATTCTCAAATCTTTCTCCAAGTGTGACACTGTGGGTTTTTGTTTTCTCCCCCAGGAAATCATAAGTGCGCTGCCATTTGTCAAGCTTTCCTTAGATGACTTCCCAGACAACAAAGACATCCACAGTGACCTGCACGCCTACGTCCAGCACAGGGTGCACAGCAGCCAGGACATCCTCAGCAACATCTCCCTGAATGGCAAGGCCGATGCCACACTCATTGGAAAAGTGAGCAGCCACCTGGTGCTGCGGAGCCTCGGCTCCTACCTGTACCTCAAGCTCACCCTGGACCTTTTCCAGAGGGGCCACTTGGTCATTAAGAGTGCCAGCTACAAGGTGGTGCCCGTGTCTCTCTCTGAGCTCTATTTGCTTCAGTGCAACATGAAGTTCATGACCCAGTCCGCCTTTGAGAGGGCACTTCCGATTCTCAACGTGGCCCTCGCATCCCTCCACCCCATGACAGACGAGCAGATCTTTCAGGCTATTAATGCTGGCCACATCCAGGGGGAGCAGGGATGGGAAGACTTTCAGCAGAGGATGGACGCCCTCTCCTGCTTCCTCATTAAGAGGCGAGACAAAACCCGCATGTTCTGCCACCCGTCCTTCAGGGAGTGGCTTGTATGGAGAGCAGACGGGGAAAACACGGCCTTCCTGTGTGAGCCCAGGTACGGCAGGCGCTTTCTTTCAGCTCTTTGCATCTGCTGTGAGCCTTTGTATTCCTTCCCCTAGGAACGGGCACGCGCTCTTGGCATTCATGTTCTCGCGTCAGGAGGGCAAGTTGAACCGCCAGCAGACCATGGAGCTTGGCCACCACATCCTGAAGGCGCACATTTTCAAGGTGAGATGCACACCAACTTGGGGAAGGGTTTCTTGTTTCCAAGATCTGTCTCGATTGTTTCCAGGGCCTCAGTAAGAAGACGGGAATTTCTTCAAGCCATCTCCAAGCCCTGTGGATCGGCTACAGCACCGAGGGGCTGTCCGCCGCCCTGGCCTCTCTCAGGAATCTCTATACTCCCAACGTGAAGGTGAGCAACCTTCTGCACAGAGAGCCGGAGACTGACAATCTTGTTGGGGGGCCTTGTCCAACAGGTGAGCCGTCTCCTGATTTTGGGAGGGGCCAACGTGAACTACAGGACAGAAGTGTTAAATAATGCCCCAATCCTGTGCGTCCAGTCTCACCTTGGCCACGAGGAAGTTGTCACTCTGCTCCTGGAATTTGGTGCCTGCCTGGACGGAACGTCAGAGAACGGCATGACTGCCCTCTGTTACGCAGCAGCTGCTGGCCACATGAAGCTGGTGTGTCTGCTGACCAAGAAGGGAGTGAGAGTAAGCGGCAGCCTGCTCTTTTGGGGCTGGGGCAGCTGTAACCTTCCCCTACTCCTGCCCCCAGGTGGACCACTTGGATAAGAAGGGCCAGTGTGCGCTTGTCCACAGTGCCCTACGGGGCCACGGTGACATTCTCCAGTACCTGCTGACTTGTGAGTGGTCGCCGGGTCCTCCCCAGCCAGGCACCCTGAGGAAGAGCCACGCCCTGCAGCAGGCGCTGACCGCGGCGGCCAGCATGGGCCACAGCTCGGTGAGTGGGGCAGGGGTTTCCCTCCTGGGAAAAACTCATTAAATCACCTTGCCACTTCTGACAGGTGGTCCAGTGCTTGCTGGGGATGGAGAAGGAACATGAAGTAGAAGTCAATGGCACCGACACATTGTGGGGAGAAACAGGTAATTATAATGCCACTGCTTGTAGTCTGGGGAACAGATTCCCCTCCATGTGACTTTCCTTTAGCCCTGACTGCCGCCGCAGGAAGAGGGAAGCTGGAGGTCTGTGAGCTGCTGCTGGGGCATGGAGCTGCTGTGTCGCGGACAAACAGGAGAGGGGTTCCACCTTTGTTTTGTGCAGCACGCCAGGGGCATTGGCAGGTACCCAGGGGGCCCCTGAATGCTTCAGAAGCAGGAGGATGGTAATTCCAAATGTCTCTTCCAGATTGTTAGACTGCTGTTGGAACGCGGCTGTGATGTGAACCTAAGTGACAAGCAAGGCCGGACGCCCCTCATGGTGGCTGCTTGTGAAGGGCACTTGAGCACCGTGGAATTCCTCCTTTCAAAAGGTAGCAGCGTGATGCCCTCAAAGGTTTCTTTTGTTCATGTTCTGTGAATGGGCTTTCCTTTCAGGTGCAGCCCTTTCTTCTCTAGACAAAGAGGGTCTGTCAGCATTAAGCTGGGCTTGTCTGAAAGGTCACAGGGCAGTGGTCCAGTATCTGGTTGAAGAAGGAGCTGCAATAGACCAGACAGACAAGAATGGCCGCACACCCTTGGACCTGGCTGCCTTCTATGGCGATGCCGAGACTGTGAGTACCAGCAGGTGTTCCCCACCTCCACCAGCTGCTGCTTAGGCTTCTGCTGTCTCTGCAGGTGCTGTACCTGGTGGAGAAGGGAGCCGTGATCGAGCATGTGGACCACAGCGGGATGCGGCCCTTGGACAGAGCCATCGGCTGCCGGAACACATCTGTAGTGGTGGCGCTACTCAGAAAGGGAGCCAAGTTAGGTCAGTGAGCACTGCCTCCATTGAGCAGGAGGGAAGTGCCTCTGAATGCGTGTTTGTTTTGCAGGAAATGCTGCTTGGGCGATGGCCACTTCCAAACCTGATATCTTGATTATACTTTTACAGAAATTAATGGAGGAAGGAAATGTGATGTACAAAGTAAGTGGTTCCGCCCTTTTCTTTGCCATTGAAAGGACAAATGTTTGTGATTTTTGAATCCTAGAAAGGGAAAATGAAAGAGGCAGCCCAGAGGTACCAGTATGCCTTAAGAAAGTTTCCTCGAGAAGGATTCGGAGAGGACATGAGACCCTTCAATGAATTAAGGGTTTCCCTCTATCTCAATTTGTCGCGATGCCGAAGAAAAACAAATGTAAGCTGTGCCCCTTTATTCCAACCCAGTCTCTTCTGACTCCTGTATTTCTTGTCGACACCAGGACTTTGGCATGGCAGAGGAATTTGCTTCCAAGGCTCTCGAATTGAAGCCCAAGTCCTATGAAGCCTTTTATGCCAGAGCAAGAGCGAAGAGAAATAGCAGGTACCGTCTGTGGTTATCTTTGTGTCTAGAGCTTTGTAATGTTACCTTACATTTTCCTACAAAGGCAATTCGTGGCAGCTCTGGCTGACCTGCAAGAGGCTGTGAAACTCTGTCCCACCAATCAGGAAGTCAAGAGGCTTCTGGCCCGCGTAGAAGAGGAGTGCAAACAACTCCAGAGGAGTCAACAGCAAAAACAGCAGGGCCCGCTACCAGCTCCACTCAACGACTCCGAGAACGAAGAGGACACCCCAACCCCTGGCTTAAGTGACCACTTTCACTCTGAGGAGACTGAAGAGGAAGAAACTTCTCCCCAGGAAGAATCTGTTTCCCCAACTCCCAGGTCCCAGCCATCCTCATCTGTCCCTTCCTCATACATCCGAAACCTTCAAGAAGGGTTACAGTCCAAAGGAAGGCCGGTATCGCCACAGAGCAGGGCAGGAATCGGCAAGTCCCTGAGAGAGCCTGTGGCCCAGCCAGGGCTGCTCCTGCAGCCCTCCAAGCAGGCCCAGATCGTGAAAACCAGCCAGCACCTGGGCTCTGGCCAGTCGGCAGTGAGAAATGGCAGTATGAAAGTTCAGATCTCTTCTCAGAACCCTCCTCCAAGTCCCATGCCAGGGAGAATCGCTGCCACTCCTGCTGGGAGCAGAACCCAGCATTTAGAGGGAACAGGTACTTTCACTACAAGAGCTGGTTGTGGCCACTTTGGGGATCGGCTGGGCCCCAGCCAGAATGTCCGCCTGCAGTGTGGTGAGAATGGCCCTGCACACCCTTTACCAAGTAAGACGAAAACCACAGAGAGGCTTCTGTCTCATTCCTCCGTGGCTGTGGACGCAGCCCCTCCAAACCAAGGTGGGCTGGCGACCTGCAGCGACGTGCGACACCCAGCTTCCCTCACCAGCTCAGGCTCTTCTGGTTCTCCATCCAGCAGCATAAAGATGTCAAGTTCAACCAGTAGTTTGACTTCGAGCAGCAGTTTTTCAGATGGCTTCAAGGTCCAAGGACCAGATACTAGAATTAAAGACAAGGTTGTAACCCACGTTCAGAGCGGTACAGCTGAGCACAGACCCCGCAACACGCCGTTCATGGGCATCATGGATAAGACTGCGAGGTTCCAACAGCAGAGCAATCCTCCAAGCCGCAGCTGGCACTGTCCGGCACCAGAGGGGCTGCTGACAAACACGTCTTCTGCAGCTGGCCTGCAGTCTGCTAACACTGAGAAGCCCTCTCTCATGCAAGTGGGAGGATATAATAACCAAGCCAAAACCTGTTCTGTTTCTACCCTGAGTGCAAGTGTCCACAATGGGGCACAAGTGAAGGAGCTAGAAGAAAGCAAGTGCCAAATTCCAGTCCACTCTCAAGAGAACAGGATAACTAAGACTGTTTCTCATCTGTACCAGGAAAGTATCTCCAAACAGCAGCCTCATATTAGTAATGAAGCCCACAGGAGCCACCTCACTGCAGCCAAACCAAAGCGATCATTTATAGAGTCAAATGTGTGAACCTTAAGAAATCCCCATTTGTGGAATTTGGAAACGTGTGTTGACTCCTGGTGGTAAATTAAATAGTTTTTTTCATCAGAAAAATTATTTTTTAGCCATTTTTTTTCTTTGGGGTGGATCTGATGCCATTGATATATCTAAAATGTGGGATAAAACTTCTTTAATAGCTAGAAATCACCATAAATAAGAATGCTAAACAGAATTGAAAATTATATCAACTTAAAATTTTAAGACAGCCCAGAAGACATTAATGACTCTCACTTATGAAATTGTTTGGCTTTTGCCACTTTCTTCCTTGCCTTTGCTATATGGTAGAATCACAGAACTTACTTAGAGAATAAATATGTCTATTGTTCAAGAGTAACAGGTTTAACTCATGACCAAGTGATGTACATCCAAGTGATGTATTCTGGAAACGATGGAATTTTACAGTTACAGTTCCATTGAGTCAAATCCCATTTTATATATACATAAAAATTAAGTTCTGAGTGAGTTCTAGCTAAATATAAGTGCGACTGTAAACGCAGCCAATTTTTTTAAGCAGAATATGAGAACACCTAAGTATTCTCTTCATAGCAGTTCCTATAAAGGGATTAAACACTTATTTCTGTGTTATGGTTCTTATTCATATATTTTTATAGCACTTTTGGAACCTATATTTGTGCTTGAAGGTGTTTTTGATATTTGGAAACAGTATAAGCCATTTGGAGTCATGATTGGTGGTCAAGTGGATTCAAGCTAAAATACTAAGACCAGCATTCTTAGTGGCGCTTATAAATTAGCTCTCACCTGGTTTCCAAACTGCTTTTAACAATGGTAGTGCTCCTGGAACAATCCTTCCAAGCTCCTCTAAGGACAATATTTAATTCAGATACTAAAGGTAAGACTGGTTGTTACTTTTGTTTTGTTGTACAATTAGTACTTTATAGTCACATGTTGTATATATTAAATAGCCCAGTTTTATTCAGACTTGTAAATAGAACTATTTCAATGTAGTTAATCTAAAAACAAAAAAGAAAACCCCAGTCACGATTTGCATGTTCTCTGTAAGCTTCATCCATGCTGGTTATTGCACTGAATGATATATTATTAGGGCATGTTAACAGTATACCAGTAACAGCACTTTATCTCATTTATATGAACACCTTTGAGGTGCTACTTAAGTCCAAGCTCTGATGTATTATTCATTTGTAAAGATAAGGTACAGGAATGAACCTTGGTTTAAAGGTATTTTTATATGAAAATGGTGTGTTATTGGAAGATGTTAAAATGCTAATTTGAGAGAAGTAGGAGTGTATCTGTTTTATATGTTGGGATGTGAAATTTATTTTCTAAAATTGAGGAGAAGGAAGTTATATATTTGCAGAATGTTTTAAAGTGAATTGTTGTAATGAAGTTCCTGTGAACATCATTATGGTTTTGTACAAATAGGAACCTCTGATGTCATTCTTCAACGTTTGTTCCTGTGTGTACAATTGTACTTTGTATGAACAGCTTTATCATTTTTATAGGCTTTCCATGAGTTTTGCTGTAACTACTATGGCTTATTTATTTTCTTTAATATTTGTGAAAGTCTTACTCCTTTGTTAGTTTTGTTTCTGCACAACTACTGTACTTTTCCATATGGAATAAAGACTATTAATAGAATGTGTTTTGCACTAAATGAGTCAATGGATAAG